GGTGATGGGTGCACTAAAAGCCAGACTTCGCCACTATGAAATATATCCACGTAACACAAGTGCATTTGTAACCATAAATCTACAAAAATAAAAATAAAAATGAAAAGCAATAAAAACATGCTTAAACTAAAAACAAACAAACAAAAAAACAACGAAAACAAACCATTTCCTTCCAGAGTAAAACGCAGTTTACTGAGCACGTCTCATAGATCGTGATTGGTCTGAAGAGTCCCTGTGCCCAGGTTAGGGTTGCAATTTACCACCCGAGCCAAGTGCTCGGGTGTCCTACGGATTGTTTTTTCTTTCTTTCCTTTTTTTTTTTTTCTTGGGATGGGTTCTGGCCATGTTGCCCAGACTGAACTCAAACTCCTGGAGTCAAGCGATCCACCCGCCTCAGCCCACCCACCCCCCGACCTCCCCCACCGCCCCCACCACGCAGTAGCTGGGACTACGGGTGTGCGCCACCAAGCCCTGCCTTGGGGTTCCTTTTCTAAAGTGCCAAATGTGTGGAGGTGGGGAAAAGAAAGGTGGACGCCTCAACGCTGTTATGGTCAAAGATTAAAATGCAACCACACTTTTTATTACACATGATGGGGTAACCGTCTGTTTATAAACAAGGGTCACTATTCCACGAGAGGCCTTACAACATTATGCCAAGCCCCTGGTACCTGGAGGACATCAGACCCTCCTGTTCCTGTGCGGCCTTGACTAGACGACCACTTGCTCTGGACTTGCTCCTCGAGGGGTCGCTCCATCTGGAAACTGAGACTGGAATTCCTGCGCATCCCTGTCCCCGCATCCAGAAACACTGCAGGAAGACTTCCGTGTCCGACCCGAGATCCGGAACAATTTCTGCTTCAACACAATTGTCCACGGAGGGCACCAGTTCCGTCCCACCGGCGGAAGCGAGATCTGCCTAGCTACTAGACCTGCTGCCTAGCTGTCATTCGGACAAAAAGGGGCGGGGCTGTATAATTGTCCAATCAGGGGCGGCGCCGGAAAGGAGGGTACGGCTACGCTGCGCAAATGCGTGCTACGTCACTGTGCGATCGGGTTGTGCTTAGCTTGGGGTCTCCTGGCCCCTTGACGCGTCAGGTTGCTGTACCCCTGCATCGGATGCGCTGTACCCTGCGCTGGCTCCGTGAACCTTAGGGACAACACCGGGACACCCGCGAGGCCGGAAAATGGTGAGTGTGCAGGGCCGGACTAGTTGGAACCGCACCTATTCTCTACTTATATTGGATGTTTCAGGACTCAGTGGCTTTTGAGGATGTGTCTGTGAGCTTCAGCCAGGAGGAGTGGGCTCTGCTGGCTCCTTCACAGAAGAAACTCTACAGAGATGTGATGCAGGAAACATTCAAGAACCTGGCATCTATAGGTAAGGATGACATCATTTTTTCTTTTTTCTTTTTTATCATGATTATTCTTGATCTACATTTTAGGGGAAAAATGGGAAGACCCGAATGTTGAAGATCAACACAAAAACCAAGGACGAAATCTAAGGTGAGTTGCACTCACAAGAAGTAACAGTGTTCACCAGTATTACCGTGCTTCTAATTTTTTACAGAAGCCATACGGGAGAGAGACTCTGTGAAGGTAAAGAAGGTAGTCAATGTGCAGAAAACTTCAGTCCCAATCTCAGTGTGACGAAGAAGACTGCCGGAGTAAAACCATATGAGTGTACTATCTGTGGAAAAGCCTTCATGCGTCTCTCATCCCTTACTAGACACATGAGGTCTCACACTGGATACGAGCTATTTGAGAAGCCATATAAATGTAAGGAGTGTGAGAAAGCCTTTAGTTATCTCAAATCCTTTCAAAGACATGAAAGGAGTCACACTGGAGAAAAACCCTATAAATGTAAACAATGTGGAAAAACCTTCATATATCACCAGCCCTTTCAAAGACATGAGCGGACTCACATTGGAGAAAAACCCTATGAATGTAAGCAATGTGGAAAAGCTCTTAGTTGTTCCAGTTCGCTTCGAGTTCATGAAAGGATTCACACTGGAGAAAAGCCCTATGAATGTAAACAATGTGGGAAAGCCTTCAGTTGTTCCAGTTCTATTCGAGTACACGAAAGAACTCACACTGGAGAGAAACCCTATGCATGTAAGGAATGTGGGAAAGCCTTCATTTCCCACACAAGTGTTCTAACACACATGATAACACACAACGGAGATAGACCTTATAAATGCAAAGAATGTGGAAAGGCATTCATTTTTCCCAGTTTTTTACGAGTACATGAAAGAATTCACACTGGAGAGAAACCCTATAAATGTAAACAATGTGGTAAAGCCTTCAGATGTTCCACCTCCATTCAAATTCATGAAAGAATTCATACTGGAGAGAAGCCCTATAAATGTAAAGAATGTGGGAAATCTTTCAGTGCACGCCCAGCCTTTCGAGTACACGTGAGAGTGCATACTGGAGAGAAACCCTATAAGTGTAAAGAATGTGGGAAAGCCTTTAGTAGAATCAGTTACTTTCGAATACATGAAAGGACTCACACTGGAGAGAAACCCTACGAATGTAAAAAATGTGGGAAAACTTTCAATTATCCTCTAGATTTGAAAATCCACAAGAGAAATCACACTGGAGAAAAACCCTATGAGTGTAAGGAATGTGCAAAAACCTTCATTTCTCTTGAGAACTTTCGAAGACACATGATCACCCACACTGGAGACGGACCTTATAAATGTAGGGACTGTGGGAAGGTGTTCATTTTTCCTAGTGCGTTACGAACACATGAAAGAACTCACACTGGAGAGAAACCCTATGAATGTAAACAATGTGGAAAAGCCTTTAGTTGTTCTAGTTACATTCGGATACATAAAAGAACTCACACTGGGGAGAAACCTTATGAATGTAAGGAATGCGGGAAGGCCTTTATTTATCCCACAAGCTTTCAAGGACACATGAGAATGCATACTGGAGAGAAACCCTATAAATGTAAAGAATGTGGGAAGGCCTTTAGTCTTCACAGTTCCTTTCAAAGACATACAAGAATTCACAATTATGAGAAACCTCTTGAATGTAAGCAATGTGGAAAAGCCTTCAGTGTGTCCACATCCTTAAAAAAACATATGAGAATGCACAATCGATAGAAACTCTATAAATGTGAGAAATAGGAGAAAGTTTTCAATTCTAACAGATGCTTTCAAAGTTGTGAAAATTCCCACTGAAGAGAGAAATCCTGTCAATGTAAGTAATATAGAAAGCGAGATACAAGATGATTCATGTATAGTCAGGTACCACATAATCATGTTTCAGTCAGCAATGGACCATATAGGTTGGTAGCCCCATAAGATTATATAACACCTAAAACATTTCTATCAACCGCAATTTAGTAGCAGTAGTAACACCATAGTGCAGCACATTATTTAAGTGTTTATGGTGCTGGTGTAAACGTGCTGCACTTTCAGTTGTATAAAAGTACAAGACAGCGGCCGGGGACGGTGGCTCACGCCTGTAATCCCAGCACTTTGGGAGGCCAAGGCGGGCGGATCACGAGGCCAGGAGATCAAGACCATCCTGGCTAACACGGTAAAACCCCATCTCTACTAAAAATACAAACAATTAGCCGGGCGTGGTGGTGGGCGCCTGTAGTCCCAGCTACTTGGGAGGCTGAGGCAGGAGAATGGCATAAACCCAGGAGGCCGAGCTGACAGTGAGCTGAGATCCGGCCAACAGAGCGAGACTCTGTCTCAAAAAAAAAAAAAAAAAAAAAGTACAACACAGCTGGGCATGGTCACACCTGTGATCCCAACACTGGGAGACTAAGGCAGTAGGATTGCTTGATGCCAGGACTACTCTGGTCAACCTAGTGAGACCCTGTCTCTACAAAAAATAAAAACATTTTCTAAGTGTGGTAGCACACCCTGTAGTCCCATCTACATGGGAGGCTGAGGCAGGAGGATTGCCTGAGCCCAGGAGTTCAAGGCTACAGTGAACCAAGATCACGTGATGGCAGTCCAGCATGGGTGACAGTGAGACTGTATCAAAAAAAAAAAAAAAAAATTGGCTGGGCACAGTGGCTCATACCTGTAATCCCAGCACTTTGGGAGGCTGAGGTGGGAGAATCAGTTGAGGTCAGGAGTTCAAGACCAGCCTGGTCAACATGATGAAACCCTGTCTCCATTAGAAATACGAAAATTAGCTGGGCGTTCTGGTGTGCCTGTAGTCCCAGCTACTTGGGAGGCCAAAGCAGGAGAATCGCTTGAACCCGGGAGGTGGAGATTGCAGTGAGCTGAGATCTACCACTACACTCCAGCCTGGGTGACAGAGCGAGACTCCGTCTCGAAAAAAAAAAAATTACAGCACAGATGTGCAATATATACTTGATAATAAATGGCTAAGTTACTGGTTTATATATTTACAATCCTGTTTTAGAATGTATTCCTGTGTTTTTTTAACAGTAAGACAGTCTCAGGCAGGTCCTTAAGGAGATATTCCCGGAAAAACTTTGTTATGATAGGCGATGACGGCTCCATGTGCAGGACTGCCCCTGAACGTATTCTGGCGGGACAAAACATGGAGGCAGAAGACAATGATATTGATGATCCTCACCCCGTGTAGTCCTACACTAATGTGTGTTTGTGTCTTAGTTAGTCTTTAACAAAAATAGTTTAAAAAAATTTAATAGAAAAAGCTTATAGAATATGGACATAAAATATTTTTGTACAGCTGTACAATGTGTTTTAAGCTAAATTATTACAAAGTTTTTAAAAATAAGTTTATAAAGAAAATAATGTACAGTAAGTTAAGGTTTATTCATTATTGAGGAAAAAATGTTTTTATGAATGTAGTGTAGTCCAAGTGTACAGTGTTTATAAATTCTCCATTAGTGTACAGTAACATCCTGGGCCTTCGCATTCACTCACCACTCAACTGACTCACCCAGAGCAACTTCTAGTCCTGCAAGCTATGTTCATGGAGTGTCCTATGCAGGTGCATCCTTTTTTATCTTTTATACTGCATGTTTACTCTGTGTATTTTCTGTGTTTAGACTCATAAATACTTAACATTTTGTTACAATTTCCTACAGTGTTCAGTACAACAACATGTTGTATGGTTTATAGCCTAGTAGCAATAGACTGTACCATATAGTCTAGATGTGTTGTAGCTATACCATCTAGATTTGTGTAAGTTCACTTTGTGATGTTTGTACCATGAGGAAATCACCTACAACACGTTTCTCAGAACATATACCCATGATTAAGCAATCTCTGCCTGTAAAATGCTCCAGAAAATTCACACCATGATATAAATTCATCACACACGATATAAAAGTTAAGGCAAGGCATGGTGGCTCATGCCTGTAATCCCAGCACTTTGGGAGGCCAAGGCAGGCAGATCACCTGAGGTCAGGAGTTCGAGACCAGCCTGGCCAAGACGGTGAAACCCCATCTCTACTAAAAATACAAAAATTACCTGAGCGTGGTGGCATGCACCTGTAATTCCAGCTACTTGGGAGGCTGAAGCAGGAGAATCATTTGAACCTGGGAGGTGGAGGCTGCAGTGAGCTGAGATTGTGCCACTACACTCCAGCCTGGGCAACAGAGCAAGACTCCATCCCACACACCAAAAAAAAGTTAAAAATTTTTTATCACTGGCTCATTCTTCAAGTACATCTCTGGACTATGAATTGTAACTTAACTACTTTTCCAAGAAGTCTTGGAAGTGAGATAATTCTGTAAGTACTCTTTAAGCAGTGGTCAAAAGTTTAAAAGGTTGTGTTTTCTCATTAAATCAGTTAGTAAAACTTTTCTCTTTCTCTTGATGTCTTGATTCATGAGTAAACTGAAGTGTATTTTTTTTTTTTCGAGACGGAGTCTTGCTCTGTTGCCCAGGCTGGAGTTCAGCGGTGTGATCTCGGCTCACTGCAAGCTCCGCCTCCCGGGTCCACGCCATTCTCCTGCCTCAGCCTCCCCAGTAGCTGGGACTGCAGGCGCCCGCCACCATGCCCAGCTAATTTTTTTTGTATTTTTAGTAGAGATGGGGTTTCACCGTGTTAAGCCAGGATGGTCTCAATCTCCTGACCTCGTGATTCGACCGCCTCAGCCTCCCAAAGTGCTGGGATTACAAGCTTGAGCCACCGCACCCGGCCTGAAGTGTATTTTTTTTTTCTTTTAAAGACCAGTGTTAGTAGAAGTGTATTTTTAATATACAATTAGTTTTAATTTGTGTATAGTTTTTCAGTTGTTCTCTGAATAAAGAGATTGTTGAATACTGACACACTGTAACTAGGATTTTTCCTACTGGCCTCATGTGGAAGGTGGTGCATATATTACCCATTATATATTTATTTCACCTTTTCCGAAAAACTGCTTTTTAAATTTCTTGGCCAGACACGGTGGCTCACTCCTTTGTAATTCCAGCACTTTGGGAAACCAAGGCAAGCAGATCACTTGAGGTCAGGAGTTCGAGACCAACCTGGCCAACATGGTGAAATCCCATCTCTACTAAAAATACAAAAATTAGCTGGGCATGTTGGAGGGCACCTGTAATCTCAGCTACTTGGGAGGCTGAGGCAGGAGAAATGCTTGAACCTGGAAGTCAGAGGTTGCAGTGAGCCAAGATCACACCACTGCACTCCAGCCTGGACAACAGAACGAGACTCCATATCAAAAAAATTAAATTAAAATATAATAAATTTCTTGCCGGGCGCAGTGGCTCACACCTGTAATCCCAGCACTTTGGGAGGCCGAGGTGGGCGGATCACGAAGTCAGGAGATTGAGACCATCCTGGCTAATACAGTGAAACCCCGTCTCTACTATAAATACAAAAAATTAGCTGGGCATGGTGGCGGGCGTCTGTAGTCCCAGCTACTCAGGAGTCTGAGGCAGGAGAATGGTGTGAACCCGGGAGGCGGAGCTTGCAGTGAGCCGAGATCGTGCCACTGCAATCCAGCCTGGGCAGCAGAACGAGACTCCATCTCAAATAAATAAATAAATAAAATGAATTTCAGCTAGAAGAGCCTTATTCCATTTTCCTTTTTATTAAACATCTGGCATAAGTTGGTAAGTATGTGAAGTTTATCATATATTCTTATGCGAATTATTATTTTCGCCTTTTTTTTATAATTCTGTCTGGGATTTGAATAGTAGAGTTTGAATTCAGGAAGGACACCTGTGATAGGACAATAAAATCTAGAGCTGGACGTGGCCCTCCTGCTACCTGTCGACACAGGTAAATTTCCTAGAATCTGTTCCCTTTATAGATCCATGTTGAAATTCACTTATAGCCTCACTTGCATGAGATTTGCCAGGCAGAAGTGAAGAAGACATTAGTCAGGTATTGGAACCCCACCATACAGGGAGACAGCCTGCTTCCTGCTCATTTTCCTGGTTATTTTCTCTGCCAATCAAAAGTATCCTGAAAACACCCTGAGCTGCTTGACTTCCATTCTCAAAGAGATGTGTTGGTTTCCACAGTTGTCTCCACAAGCTCCGCATCAAAGATCCACGTACAGTTTGGATTTTCCTTCTAGCCTTCATGTGTGGCCCAAGCATCTATTTCAGACTGTCATGGTTGGCATTGTTCTCTGAGGTTCTGTCTTCCCTTTGTGTTTCTATGAGCTTTAATTTGTATGGTTCTTGTTCTGTTAATGCCACTAGGGACTATGTATTCCTGATTCCACCATGACAGCTACAGTAAAACAGTAAAAAAAAAAAAAAACAACTATATGGGAGTTTGTTCTCTTACTGCAT